CAGTTCTTGAACACATGGCTGGGAAATATGGTATCAGCTATATTTGTTTTTCTTCTTTGTATGAGCTCCTTTATGGCAGGCACTGTGTGTTTCTCTCTGTGTCTTTTCAAGTCTAATATAATACTTGACATCATTTTTGTCCATCCATACAGTTGGTTTGTCAATATGAATGTATTTATTTAATTGATGATAAACTGTAATAAAATCATAGTTGTTTGCTCTAAAGTAGATATGAAAGGTCAGATGAAACAATAACATACATCTGGATTGAGAAATATCTTAATAACTGATGGATTATTTTTATTTTCTTTATGTATTGTGTGCTTCAATATCCTAATAAATAATATTAGCTAGGTTCACTGATGTATAGAATCTTTTTCTACATTTAGATATTTCTTGCAAATGTTTTACCAGAAAGCAACACAAAAATACTATCAGTGAGTATGTGTTTACACTGTTCTCTAAGGAGTCAAATTCCTCACCTTGAAAATAATTCATCCCAGGAAGAGAAAAGGTTTTCAAAAGACTAGAGCAGGCCACAAGGGAGCTTTCGCAAAACTCTACACGTAAAGGGTAATGTAAACTTAAAACCTATTTTTCAAACAGTAATTTATATATCTTTTAATTTTAGTAGTTTATGTGTGAAACAATCATGCAAAACAACAAAGTGATAAAATTTTTTAAAAAAATTAGTGAGATGCAAATAACTGAATATGTAAAAGGTCTCATACATATTTATATGTAGTAGATAAGTTACATTTTTTTAGTGTGTTGGGAAATTTTAGCTCACATCACCTCTCTACTGTCATCTTGGGGCACTTTCATGACTACCCATGCTTCATGCAGGTTTACTTTCCTCCCTGTGACAGAGGATAATGGGAATGTTTTTTCTTTGGCTCAATTTTGTGTGTGTCCGCCAGTAGATGGCGGTACCACTTTGAGTGCGATCGGCCTTTTTTTCTTTCTTTTTTTTTTTCCTCAAAGCTGTTTTCTGATATATGTTGGGTACCATAGAGTGAATCTCAGAACAGGAAGCGGAGGCATAAGCAGAGAGGATTCTGGAAAGGTCTCTTTGTTTTCTTATCCACAGAGAAAGAAAGAAAAAAAATTGTAACTAATTTGTAAACCTCTGTGGTCAAAAAAAAAAAAAAAAAAAAAAGCTGAACAGCTGCAGAGGAAGACACGTTATACCCTAACCATCTTGGATGCTGGGCTTTGTTATGCTGTAATTCATAAGGCTCTGTTTTATCAGGTAAGCTGACAAAACATTTCATTATCTGCACCAGGCTAATTTCACCTGTATTCTCTTTCTACAGAGATTATGGAGCAAGAAAACTGAAGCCAAGCCACATCAAGGTTTGACAGGGATGAGATACCTGTCAAGGATTCATAGTAGAGTGGCTTACTGGGAAAGGAGCAAAGAATCTCTTCTAGGGATATTGTAAGAATAAATGAGATAATTCACAGAAGGGACCTGGAGCTTTTCCGGAAAAAGGTGCTGTGACTATCTAAGGTAACTAAACAACTTCTGGGTATAAGTTTGTTCTAACTCTTGTGCAATTTTTCTTTTATTGCAGGTAATTCGTATGCAAGAAGCTACACGTAATTAAATGTGCAGGATGAAAAGATGGCACAGGCACTGTTGGTACCCCCAGGACCTGAAAGCTTCCGCCTTTTTACTAGAGAATCTCTTGCTGCTATCGAAAAACGTGCTGCAGAAGAGAAAGCCAAGAAGCCCAAAAAGGAACAAGATAATGATGATGAGAACAAACCAAAGCCAAATAGTGACTTGGAAGCTGGAAAGAACCTTCCATTTATTTATGGAGACATTCCTCCAGAGATGGTGTCAGAGCCCCTGGAGGACCTGGATCCCTACTATATCAATAAGAAAGTGAGTATTGATTTTAGACTTCTAATAAATCTTTTAGTAATTTTACTCGTATTTTCTTTTTCAGACTTTTATAGTAATGAATAAAGGAAAGGCAATTTTCCGATTCAGTGCCACCTCTGCCTTGTATATTTTAACTCCACTAAACCCTGTTAGGAAAATTGCTATCAAGATTTTGGTACATTCATATCCTTTTAATGTGAATTGCCTAAATGCTACTACTAACATTTATTCCTTAACTATAATCTACTTTATTCAGCATGCTTATCATGTGCACTATTTTGACCAACTGTGTATTTATGACCTTGAGCAACCCTCCTGACTGGACAAAGAATGTAGAGTAAGTAGGAATAACTTCTGGGAATGAGAAATATTGTTAATTTTGGCTTGGATGTTTTTCCTAGGTACACATTCACTGGAATCTATACCTTTGAGTCACTTATAAAAATCTTGGCAAGAGGGTTTTGCTTAGAAGATTTTACGTTTCTTCGTGATCCATGGAACTGGCTGGATTTCAGTGTCATTGTGATGGCGTGAGTAACTTTGAAAATTTGATAAGCGCAAAATTGTGTTTGTGTGTGAACTCCCCTATTACAGATATGTGACAGAGTTTGTGGACCTGGGCAATGTCTCAGCGTTGAGAACATTCAGAGTTCTCCGAGCACTGAAAACAATTTCAGTCATTCCAGGTGAGAGCTAGGTTAAACACCGAGGTTGACTTTCCTCAGGTAACCTATAGTTCTCTCTCTGCAGGTTTAAAGACCATTGTGGGGGCCCTGATCCAGTCGGTAAAGAAGCTTTCTGATGTGATGATCCTGACTGTGTTCTGTCTGAGCGTGTTTGCTCTCATTGGGCTGCAGCTGTTCATGGGCAATCTGAGGAATAAATGTTTGCAGTGGCCCCCAAGCGATTCTGCTTTTGAAACCAACACCACTTCCTACTTTAATGGCACAATGGATTCAAATGGGACATTTGTTAATGTAACAATGAGCACATTTAACTGGAAGGATTACATTGGAGATGACAGTAAGAAGTATTACATTATGTTAACCTTAGTGGAAATAAAATGGGTTTTTTTTTGTATTAACAGGTCACTTTTATGTTTTGGATGGGCAAAAAGACCCTTTACTCTGTGGAAATGGCTCAGATGCAGGGTAAGAAACATAATATATTTTTTAAGATATAGACTGACCCTACCTCCATTTCTCTCTCTTATAGCCAGTGTCCAGAAGGATACATCTGTGTGAAGGCTGGTCGAAACCCCAACTATGGCTACACAAGCTTTGACACCTTTAGCTGGGCTTTCCTGTCTCTATTTCGACTCATGACTCAAGACTACTGGGAAAATCTTTACCAGTTGGTAAGGTCCAAATGAGCATGCATAACATTTATATACTGATGGAATTATCCCCCATTTCCCCTAGACATTACGTGCTGCTGGGAAAACATACATGATATTTTTTGTCCTGGTCATTTTCTTGGGCTCATTTTATTTGGTGAATTTGATCCTGGCTGTGGTGGCCATGGCCTATGAGGAGCAGAATCAGGCCACCTTGGAAGAAGCAGAACAAAAAGAGGCCGAATTTCAGCAGATGCTCGAACAGCTTAAAAAGCAACAGGAAGAAGCTCAGGTACTGAGTGATAAAAGCAAAGATTTATCATTTCTAAATAGTGCCTGGCTTTGTTTTATGACAGGCAGTTGCGGCAGCATCAGCTGCTTCAAGAGATTTCAGTGGAATAGGTGGGTTAGGAGAGCTGTTGGAAAGTTCTTCAGAAGCATCAAAGTTGAGTTCCAAAAGTGCTAAAGAATGGAGGAACCGAAGGAAGAAAAGAAGACAGAGAGAGCACCTTGAAGGAAACAACAAAGGAGAGAGAGACAGCTTTCCCAAATCCGAATCTGAAGACAGCGTCAAAAGAAGCAGCTTCCTTTTCTCCATGGATGGAAACAGACTGACCAGTGACAAAAAATTCTGCTCCCCTCATCAGGTATGATTTTCTACTAAGTGCTCTGGTTTCTTTCCCATTCCTTTCCTTTTTGCTTTCTCTGCAGTCTCTCTTGAGTATCCGTGGCTCCCTGTTTTCCCCAAGACGCAATAGCAAAACAAGCATTTTCAGTTTCAGAGGTCGGGCAAAGGATGTTGGATCTGAAAATGACTTTGCTGATGATGAACACAGCACATTTGAAGACAGCGAAAGCAGGAGAGACTCACTGTTTGTGCCGCACAGACATGGAGAGCGACGCAACAGTAACGTTAGTCAGGCCAGTATGTCATCCAGGATGGTGCCAGGGCTTCCAGCAAATGGGAAGATGCACAGCACTGTGGATTGCAATGGTGTGGTTTCCTTGGTGGGTGGACCTTCAGCTCTAACGTCACCTACTGGACAACTTCCCCCAGAGGTGATAATAGATGACCTAGCTGCTACTGACATAGTGGTTTGAGCCATCAGTATTTGGTTTGCAGGGCACCACCACAGAAACGGAAGTCAGAAAGAGAAGGTTAAGCTCTTACCAGATTTCAATGGAGATGCTGGAGGATTCCTCTGGAAGGCAAAGAGCCGTGAGCATAGCCAGCATTCTGACCAACACAATGGAAGGTAAGAAGCAGGTCATGGAACAGCCAACTTTCTTTACTACTCTTCCTTGTTATTGTCCCTCCAGAACTTGAAGAATCTAGACAGAAATGTCCGCCATGCTGGTATAGATTTGCCAATGTGTTCTTGATCTGGGACTGCTGTGATGCATGGTTAAAAGTAAAACATCTTGTGAATTTAATTGTTATGGATCCATTTGTTGATCTTGCCATCACTATTTGCATTGTCTTAAATACCCTCTTTATGGCCATGGAGCACTACCCCATGACTGAGCAATTCAGTAGTGTGTTGACTGTAGGAAACCTGGTAAGTACATTTGAAGTTTACTTATTTACTTTCTCTTGAAGTAGTGCTGATCTCTATTTTTTAGGTCTTTACTGGGATTTTCACAGCAGAAATGGTTCTCAAGATCATTGCCATGGATCCTTATTACTATTTCCAAGAAGGCTGGAATATCTTTGATGGAATTATTGTCAGCCTCAGTTTAATGGAGCTTGGTCTGTCAAATGTGGAGGGATTGTCTGTACTGCGATCATTCAGACTGGTATCTATTTATATATATCCCTGTCGCTCATTACTACTAACAGCATCTTTTCACTTGATTACAGCTTAGAGTTTTCAAGTTGGCAAAATCCTGGCCCACACTAAATATGCTAATTAAGATCATTGGCAATTCTGTGGGGGCTCTAGGAAACCTCACCTTGGTGTTGGCCATCATCGTCTTCATTTTTGCTGTGGTCGGCATGCAGCTCTTTGGTAAGAGCTACAAAGAATGTGTCTGCAAGATCAATGATGACTGTACGCTCCCACGGTGGCACATGAACGACTTCTTCCACTCCTTCCTGATTGTGTTCCGCGTGCTGTGTGGAGAGTGGATAGAGACCATGTGGGACTGTATGGAGGTCGCTGGCCAAACCATGTGCCTTATTGTTTTCATGTTGGTCATGGTCATTGGAAACCTTGTGGTATGTATGTAGTACAAATGCTCATAAATTAGTTAAAATAGACATTTTTCTTTTTTTCTTTTAGGTTCTGAACCTCTTTCTGGCCTTATTGTTGAGTTCATTTAGCTCAGACAACCTTGCTGCTACTGATGATGACAATGAAATGAATAATCTGCAGATTGCAGTAGGAAGAATGCAAAAGGGAATTGATTATGTGAAAAATAAGATGCGGGAGTGTTTCCAAAAAGCCTTTTTTAGAAAGCCAAAAGTTATAGAAATCCATGAAGGCAATAAGATAGACAGCTGCATGTCCAATAATACTGGAATTGAAATAAGCAAAGAGCTTAATTATCTTAGAGATGGGAATGGAACCACCAGTGGTGTAGGTACTGGAAGCAGTGTTGAAAAATACGTAATCGATGAAAATGATTATATGTCATTCATAAACAACCCCAGCCTCACCGTCACAGTGCCAATTGCTGTTGGAGAGTCTGACTTTGAAAACTTAAATACTGAAGAGTTCAGCAGTGAGTCAGAACTAGAAGAAAGCAAAGAGGTAAGAATGCTTTTAAATTTTTTGTTCCATTTCCTTCACTGCTTACCATTCTTACTTCTCACAGGAGTAAAATCAAGCTGGAGCCATCAAGAATGCAGCTCTGGTGTTTTTTAACCAGCCAGAGGCTCGTGCCACCACTTTTACCCAGGTTATCCAAGCAAGTTGTACATGTACAATCACGTTCTAAATGAATTTTGACTGGCCTGCATGCTACTCAGCTATGTTCCTTCCCCTGCCATGGCAAGGAAGTGCTAGACTTGCCCAGCTGCTCTCTGCTGAATCGTGTGACACATCACAGCATGGTCAGGCGAGATGGGCAATCCCAACATCATATTTAATTCTGCTAATGAGTTTTCTAATTTAGTCTTTAGCCTTTTAAAACCAATTGCATGCTCTATAGGATTTGTAATATCTATTTTAAAACATGATAGGAATGTTTATGGTTCAATATAGTCAGGGATGTAGGAGGGCATGCATTTTTTTGTTTCTCTGCTTTTATTTCATTAAAATAAGACCACAACTTTTTATTGTTGATTCAGCCTTTATAAGTAAATTGTATTACCAAAATAAGCCTCACAGGGTTTTTTTCTGATAGTACTGCCACTTTCAGATCATTATATTCAGATCTATGAATATAATTTTCAGCCTATCCAATTCATGTGCTCCAGATGAAAATGTTTGCTTTCATGTTTTGGGGGAAAGGTTCTGTAAAAAAAAAAAAAAAGAAAAAAAAGAAAGAAAGAAAAAAGAAAAAAAAAAGAATAGGGTGATCCTGAGGTTTGGAGATGAAGGGCCATAGTCTGTATGCATTTGGGCAACACATATCTTGGATTTTCATGTAGGTTGGGAAAAGTTATGTCTGCAAAACCATAGTGATCATTGTAACTTAAAAAAGGAAACATCATGATATATGGGATGAAAATTCATTATATCTTGATCATTAAGTAATTGGCCTAGTGTACCCATTTGTTATTTGAAATGTCAATGATTTATGTTAATTTCTCCCTAAATGTTCTATCCAAAACTGACCAGGCAAAAAAGAGACTTGGAAAATTTACTATTTTCAGTTATTAATTATTAATTTTAGTTTTGTGAGGAGTAAAGGGAATCTCCCAAGATTATTGTAGATTTGTGGCGTAATGAGCTTTTATTTTATTCTGTTCACTCAACTTTCTCCATTGCTTACTGGAATCTCAGCCAGAGTGCGGGTTCTGGGAGGGAAATTTTGAAGGAAATGTAAAGAGTTCATAAATATTGGGCAGTTTTCAAGGCTTCTGGTGACAAGGAATATCTAATTAGTTTGGGGTTGTCTCTAGGTTTAATTTATGCATAGTCTTATTTTCCTTAGGGATAACTGAGAATTAGTTGCAGAATGCAAAAAAAATGAGAAATAAAATTATCAATGGAAAATAGTAACAAAGATACAGTCCATGGTGATTTATGCAATTTTTATTCAGCACCAAATTTTTAGATTTAGAATAAAACAACATTATTAGTCATTGAAGAAAATCTGATTTCTTTTTCTTTTTTCTTCACCAGCAGAATAGAATTAAATGGTACTGCCATATTATTATTTACACTGTGTTTATAACAGGATTCCCTCCTTTTCAGAGTCTTTATGGAAACTTTGAAAGTAGATGTTTGACTAAGGTCCGGAGCACATGCCCTTCTGGACATGACTTTGTGCTATTTTTGGAATTTGGAAAGCAATGGAATAATGACTCTAGCTTTCAGTTTCTCTGTTACATGGCCAGTGTCTTCCAAATGCTCTTTGTGAAATTGAATGTGAGATAATTTTTGAGAGGAGCAGATGGGTGTGTGAATAGCCATTTTAAACCCATCTCAACCTTTAAAGATGGTCTTGGTGCTTTAGTGTACTTCTGCTGAAAAAAAAAAAAATTAAAGCTGGTTCAGACGAATACTTTTGTATCCTTTCTGAAAACAAATGGCCTTTTTCTTTTTCCTTTTTGATGCTCTTTTACCCTACTCTTCAACTACAACGTAATTATTTTCAGTTTCACATACCATGTTCTTATTCAGGCTATTTTAAAAATAAAAGAAGCTCCGGGGATGTTGTACATTTAATATATGTCCAGGCAAACCAGATGGTGGTGGTTCATATTTTTAATCTTTCGATAAGTGATCGTGAAAAAAAAAAAAAAAAGAGCTACTGGCCTTTTCCTTCCCGCCTAGGACAAGCAACCCAATGGCTTCACTGTGTGGCTGTCTTGTTTTTCAGGTGAAATATCATAAGTCAAGATATGGTTATGCATATCCAAAAGATCAGACTAAGGCCCTGATAGTGTGTATGACCAAAACTTTCCTCTTCTACTAGCAAGACAAAAATCCACAACTTTTTAGAGAAATGGCTAGATTTTAAAGGCAATCTGTAATGGCTGAATCTTTTATTTTGCCTCTTGAATCATACAGCAGTTTGTGAGAGTCAAATATTTGATAGCTGATTGAAAATAAATGAAATGTGAGCGCATTTCAGTGGAAGTAGGCCAGTTGCTAACATTCTCTTCTATCTCTGAAAGTTAAATTTCATTATTTAATTGGATAAAAATCAAGAGCAATATTTGTCATATGGGGGAATTTCTATATAAGGTCACTCTATTGGGCGGCGGGGAATGGTCTCGTGGCCTTTTTTGGGTGTTAACTCTATTGTTTCTTATGTTGAAATAACCCATTCCTGTGAGTGGTATTTGTAGTTAACCTTCTTGAAAACTTCATATTCAGGTACCATGTCTTTGAGGACATGGTTCTTGGATCAGCGTGCGGCTTCCACAGCATTGCGCCGGGCTTCTGCTACAGCCAGGCATGTTTTCTGCGGCTGAATTAGGCCTGGAGAATGTTGCATCTTAAAACCTGCTTTTCAGCGTGCATTTGTAGAGCATAAGCCATCATCCCTCTGTAGACCCACTCGTTTCTACAAGGGATGGAAAAATTTAACCTTTAAGTGCCATAAAATATTGGAGGAGTAGGGAGAAAATAGTACAAGAAAACAAGTTTGAACTTGTACTATGTGGTTTTATATGGAAGCTTTCTATTATTATGCCTATATTCCCAATTATATTTTTCTAACTACTTCAGGACAAGTATGAATTTAGTTATTTAGTATAGTCATCTAGTTTCTTAATATGGTAAATTTAATTTCAGGTTTCTTTGCTTTTTTATATCATTGTAGTATCACAGCTATGGCAATATAAAGAAAGTAAGTTATTCTTTATATTTATTGGTCACTTGCTTTTAAATCAGTTATATGCTTTTAAATAAATTTGAAGGTCATTTTGGTTATGGCTATAATAAGATGTATCACAAACCACCCTTGACTAGAATGTGAATGCCAAAGTGTTGAACTTATTTAGAAAATGTTTAGATTATTTAGATTATATCAGTGTATAGAATTATGCATATAGTATAGATATGTATCATATAAATGTATACAATTTAAAATGCTTATATAGTTTTTCAGGGTGTACATTAGTGATTTAAAAAATACAGCAGTAAAGTTCTTTATGTATCCAGTGACTAAAGCATATCAGGTAGTAGATCATAATTCGTAAGCTGATGTAATTTAATAAGAAGGTGATTCACAATTTAATTTATAAATGTAGGTAAATGCATAACTTTAGAAATTTGATACAATATTTTCATAACTTCATACAATTAAAACATAGGTACTTTCCTATGATAAATATGTGACCTAGGGCATTAAAAAATAATGTAGTAGCATTTCTGACTAAGAAGATTAAATTGGCCAGATGCAGTGGCTCATGCCTATAATCCCAACACTTTGGGAGGCCAAGGTGGATGAATCACTTGAGCCCAGGAGTTTGAGACCAGCCTGGGCAATATGGCAAAACCCTATCTCTACAAAAAATTTAAAAATCATCCAGGTGGGCCAGGCACGGTGGCTCACGCCTGTAATCCCAGCACTTTGGGAGGCCGAGGCAGGCTGATCACGAAGTCAGGAGATCAAGACCATCCTGGCTAACATGGTGAAACCCCGTCTCTACTAAAAATACAAAAAATTAGCCAATCATGGTGGCGGGCGCCTGTAGTCCCAGCTACTAGAGAGGCTGAGGCAGGAGAATTGTGTGAACCCAGGAAGCGGAGCTTGCAGTGAGCCGAGACTGCGCCACTGCACTCCAGCCTGGGTGACAGAGCGAGACTCCGTCTCAAAAAAATAAATAAATAAATATAAAAGTTAGCCAGGCACGGTGGCATGCACCTACAGCCCCAGCTACTTGGGAGGCTGAGATGGGAGAATCAGTTGCGTCTGGGATGTTGAGGATACAGTGAGCCATGATCATGCCACAGCACTCCAGTCTGGGCCACAGAATGAGACCCTGTCCCAAGGGGGAAAAAAAAAAGATTAAATCATGACTGAGGCAGATTCTTCAACTTGGGAAAACTGACTTTATGTCAACCTTCATAGATAAGGAAGCCTCCCATAAAACACTTTTTAGTGAAATGCAAACTAATCTACCGTCTTCTAAGCTTTGGTTCATAAGAGTCCTGGGAGCTTGCAAAAGCTTTGCCAAGATTCCCTCTGAGCATTCCTTGAGGGGCTTTCTAGAGCCTGGAAGATTATCTTTATAATCAGAAAATCTCTGTAATAACTGTAAAGCAATTCTCCATGAAATGGGTTCTACTCCTTGGACAATAGCAGAATGGTGGCAGGGTTTTTTCCTTGTCCATTGTCAAAAGATATGTTGTGCCTCATAATGCCAGGAGGAGAGAGGTGAACTGTGATCACTGTCCCTCTCTATCTTAAGATGTATAAATACATAACCTCCAGAGCTATTAGAGATTATTTATGTCCAAACAAGTTAATCACATTCACAAATATATGTAATCTAATGACCTTCCCAATAACAAAAAAATACAACCAGAGGTCCATATGTGTAAACGATTGATTCCGTTGTCATTCAGGTTAGTGGTTATTAGGACTTGTGCTGTAAAGGATTTGCTTTAAATATGTATGTATTTGTATTAAACATAAGACACCTGCAGAATACATGGAAGAATTATAATGTGAAAAATTAAACATCTCACAATTATATTAGCAGTGGTAACATGGGAAGTGAAGGGTGAGTATATTTTCTAAAGTTTTCAAATGGAAAAGTACCTGTGTGTGTATACATGTATAATTACTTTTTTATTATTAACATATTATTTTTTATTAAATCATTCCTATTTAATAAGACAATGCATTTTCTAATATAATTACATAGACTCTTTCAGGACCAGACTTGACTTATATATCAAAATGGAGAGATAGAATTATCTAAAGACTATAATTCTCTCTATAAAGTGACATTAAAAGGTATTCAAACATTCATCGATTCACTCTTCATGAACTCAACTTAACTATTCAGTGTCTATTCTATACTTGGTGATACACTGGATCTTTTGGTATATATATGTGTCTATATGTATGTAGTTGGTATACGTGTGTGTATATATAGATGTATGTAAATATGTACATATATTTATGAGAATATTTAGTCAAAGGAAACAAGTATAATAGATTAAATGCTCTATAAAATTTAGCATGAAGAAAATCATGCAAGAAAGAATGGCTTCATACAGGAAGTTGAGGTTTACTATGATAAGGCTCAGAAGTTATTAAGTTTGGATTAGCCAAGAGGACAAAAAAGCATGAAACTTTCTATAACTAACCTCAAATACTTTGGTTTCTTATTGTTATTACTTATAAAGTGGATATTAATAGCTGTCACTCATCAAAAGCCATAGTAATTAACCCATAAACTACCAGTGAAATTGGAAGAAAAAGTGGCTGAGACCAAACAATTATCCAGTATTTTCTTAGTTACACCAGAAGCTGCTACAATTCTACCCAGCAGTAATTTTCCTAGGTCTTTCTTAAATGAATAAAAATATCCTGGCTATAAGAAGCAGAAAAATCCTAGGAGAGGAGAAGATGTCTTGGCTTTCCCACCTCTCCATAATGTAGAGGAAATTAATGGTAAAAAAAAAAAAAAAAAAAAAAATTGTGCTATCATGACCCTAAGAACTATCAGCCAAAAGTGATGGCCTAGCTTCTCTATTTACCATACTCCAACCTAGGAGGTACTCTACTAAAAAACTGTATTTTGACTTAAAGTAATTTTCATAATATATATATTTGGACATGGCTAATGTCAGGTTAATATCAACTTTAAAGTAACACCACAGAAAGTATCATCTGGATACTACCCTTTAATTAGTTCACATTGTAAAATATTAAACTACATTTGCATTACGTCTTCATTAAATCAGGAATTTTGAGCCAAATTTCCCCAACATGAACTGTGTTTATGGCCTTTTTAAAAATAACACAGTAACTCTTTCAGAAGGCTTTGGCAGAGTGACCCTAACACTCAGCTACCAAAGTTAATGGGGGCTTTGAAATCATTAACATGTCCATGCACTATTGTTTCATCTTAAAAGCTTTACATTATCTAGGTTGTGCTGTGCGTCATGTCTTTGCAACTGTTTTCATAAAACTTTGCACAATCCTGTCTTCCCAAGTGATCTCAGAGTACTTATTATTTATTCTTGTAATATTACAGTGGCTCTTCTAGCCATGTGGCATGTCACAATGATTTAGTTAAAGGAAGTATTCACAGCCGGATCACACATTGAATTCAGAATGTGCTCCTAATGAAAGTCTATAGAGATTCTGGACAATGCCATTTATGAGGAAATTTCCATTTCATTTAGAATTCTTTGACAAGTATTGAATTCAGTTATGCAGTTCAAAAAAAGAGAGAGATCCATCATTTTTCTTCTAGTAAAATAAGAAGAAAATTATGTAAGCCAGAGAAAAATAGAGCTCAAAGTTGAAATATGACTGTGACTAATGTTAATGTGCTGCTCTTTCTTTCTAAAATTATAGAAACATGGACAATACTTAGAAACAACTGGTAATATTCTTTGCCCTTTGAAAATTTCCATCTGAAGAGGTGGAAATTAAAAATTTGATTTGATGTATTTTAATTAACATAATCATGGCTAGATGTCAGCATACCACTTTATCCAACTATTCTTGGTTTGGCCTCAATGTATTAAGTTATATTCATATGGCATTCATATACAAATGCAGATCATTAAACAAGTTAATCAGTATAATCCATCCATTCCAGACCACCCACATTGAATGTTGTCTAAACTTTTTTTGTCTGATTCAGGTCAGTAGTCACGTTATTTTGAATAGTACAACTTGATTTATGTTAAATTATTAGTACATAATGATCAGTAATGCTAATAGAGTTAAATGCTATCACTACTATTTTTTTTTCACACAATGACACAGTATTTCCCAGTTAGTTAAATAAAAGGGGGAAAATCACATCTTTGAAATGGGATTTTGTTTCCAGAAATTAAATGCAACCAGCTCATCTG